AGAGAAACTATGTTTTGTGGATATGGGAAGGAAAGGAGTAAATAAGGCAAATGCATTGCAAGAAAGAATTTGGAGAATAAATGTAGCAAGCACTTACCATGTAGGCCCAGCCTTGGATATGGTGAAATGAATATTATTTTGAATTAATTAAATTTATTTGCTACATACCATATTTAATCAGCTTCATAGCTTCATACCATCTTATATATTTTTCTGGAAATTTTATATCCTGTGGGGAAACATGAAAGATCAATTTACCAAACAGAAAGAAATTATCAAGTCACTATGTCTAGAAACATTTTATTTGAATTTTATCTTCCCATGATTTGCACATAAAAAAGGAAGGAAGAAGATTGATTTTGCAAGTTTTCCAAAAAACTAAACTTGGCTCTAAGTAATGTTGGATTTGACAGAAATGAAAGTATTTTAATCAAAATGTCATATATTAAAAGAATAAACCATGTGTGTAAATTCAAAACTTTGATTCTTACTCCTTTCCCCCTTTCAATTAAATTGAACCTGTAGAGCACATAAAGGACAAACTAAGCAAAGTTGCTCCTGAACTGATGATATTACCATATCTACCATTAGTAATATTTCTTTAACATTTATATTCTGCCTCTTCACTTTCCAGACTGAATCACTGTAAAAATAGGTGTGAACTGCATGGACATGAGCAGTGCTTTTCTTGAAAGCAATGATTAGTTAAAGAAATCCAGAAATCAATATCTTTCTCAAAAGCAACTGGTAGAAGACAAATCCCAAACAATTACTGGAATCCAAGAAGAAAATGAATTAATTTAGGTTTTTTTTCTACAAGTACTAGAAACTGTAAGGTCCTATTATCAAAATTAGATTAGGATGGAACTAGAGAGCCACAACTTTAGCCACAAACTTTCAAAATATCCTGCCTCTGGACCATGGAGCGCTTGATAAAATGGTGCATTTGGATACTTTACTTGCTTACAGCGTGGGAAAGACTCACGTAAACTGCAATAAGAACCATGAGAGATAGTTTTGTTCTGTGGAGTCGCAAAAGCTGAACATCCTCCCCACAAGGTTATTTAGAAGACGTCTTGCACTGTTCAAATGCAGAGGAAGGCGAATGACTCGAGTCTATGGTATGTAATCAATATTTTGATTTCAACAATGACCTCTCAGAACTACTTTTTCTCTGTCCCACAGGTTTTGGTATACTGAGCCTGGGGCTACTGGTGTCAGCCTGGTGGTAGTGCAGCTCATCTGATGCCTGGGGCTGCAGGATCCTAGTTGGTTCCTGTGACAGACCTTGGGAAGCTCAATCTCAGGTAAAGCCTGGAGTCTGGGGTCATAGGGGCCTTGCCTAAACAAAATGCTGTCTTCTTCCTCTAGGAAAAAGAAGAGAGAGCCAACTACTCTACAAAGGAAAAGGGATGTAGTTTGTAGGATTTTCCTTGTTATGAGAGGAGCAGAAACCTAACTGTTGACAAGGGTATGTCATGGCTAATTCGAAAAACCCTGTTGGACACTGACTCTAACTGTTGCTGCTTTTGCAGATGTGTTTTCTTAATTGAAGAAAATCATATCACATGTGAACTTTCTGACCATACTGTGGAGCGGTGCTAATAAGGAGGTAAGAGTGGATGTAGATAAATCTGTTAGGAGGGGTTTCTCTTCTTTGATTATTTTCCTTCCAGGGTTCTGTGTTCACTTGACTACCAGAAACATTTCTAGTTTACCATCAGAGTTTTAGCCGCTTCCATGCTTCTGTGACTGCAGCTACTCTCAGGTAAAACTGTAAAAATACAGGGTATTCGCACATTGCACTAAAACAATTTATTTTATCCTGTTAGGAAGCTGCACTGTTGCAGAGGTCCATTAACTCTTTCAGGACGGTGTGGAATCAGTGGGGAAATCTCTAATTGCTACTGACACAGGTGAGTGGCATGGGTAGCAAATTATGCATGGCTCACTGTTCTTGCCTACATCTTCATTTTATAGAGTACATTACCTTCAAGCAAAACACTGAGAGGCTTCTAAAAACTATTTTGCTTAAGGAGGATCACTTTTGCTCATGGTTCTCTAATAAGAACATTTTCCAAGGTGCAGCAAGTTTCGATCTTCAAAAACCCGCAGCTACTCACAGTGTAAGATGCCTGTCGGGGTGGGGCTCTGGGCCTGGAAAAACTAGAGCAGTCTGGATGCTGCGAGGCGGCGAGCAGGTAAGAAGCTTTTTGAACCTCATGGGATCCCACAGTCCTAACCGCAGGCCAACTTTCTTCCCAGAGCTTTTAGGGGCCTGGCCTTTGCAGTTCCAGATCTACTACAGCAAACATCGTTCAAGATGTCCCACCAAGAAGGCAGCACAGACGGCTTACCAGACTTAGGGACTGAAAGCCTGTTCAGCAGCCCAGAGGAGCAGTCTGGAGCCGTGGCGGCGACAGAGGCCTCCTCAGACATTGACATAGCGACCTCAGAGCTGAGTGTGACAGTGACCGGAGATGGCAGTGATAGCAGGGATGGTGGATTCCCCAACGATGCCAGCACAGAAAATCGAAGCTCAGACCAAGAAAGCGCAAGTGAAGACATCGAACTTGAGAGCTTGGAGGACTTTGAGCATTTCCTCATGAGTGGTGAAAGTTTATTCCATTACCCTTTAGTGGGAGAGGAGGAGACAGAAAGGGAGGAGGAAGACGAAGAGATACAAGAGGAGGGAGGGGAGGAGGAGGAAGAGGAGGAGGAGGAGGAGGAGGAGGAGGAGGAGGAGGAGGAGGAGGAAGAAGAACAGCCTCGGGCGGGTCCACAAGGCAGTGGCGGCAACCATGAGCAGTATTCGTTAGAGGAGGATCAGGCGCTGGAGGAGTGGGTTTCCTCAGAGACATCTGCCCTGCCCCGACCTCGCTGGCAGGTCGTTACTGCTCTTCACCAGCGGCAGCTGGGTTCACGTCCCCGCTTTGTATATGAGGCCTGTGGGGCAAGAGCCTTTGTGCAGCGTTTCCGCCTGCAATATCGTCTTGCAGACCATGTCGGCTGTGTCAATACTGTACACTTTAACCAGCGTGGCACCCGGCTGGCCAGTAGCGGTGATGACCTAAAGGTGATAGTGTGGGACTGGGTGCGGCAGAGGCCAGTACTGAACTTTGAAAGTGGTCACACAAATAATGTCTTCCAGGCCAAGTTCCTTCCTAACTGTGGTGATTCCACTCTGGCCATGTGTGCCCGTGATGGGCAGGTACGGGTAGCAGAGTTAATTAATGCATCATATTTCAACAATACTAAGTGTGTGGCCCAGCACAGGGGACCTGCCCACAAGTTGGCTCTGGAGCCTGACTCTCCTTATAAGTTCCTCACTTCAGGTGAAGATGCTGTTGTCTTCACCATTGACCTCAGACAAGACCGGCCAGCTTCAAAAGTTGTGGTAACAAGAGAAAATGATAAGAAAGTGGGACTGTATACAATTACTGTGAATCCCGCCAATACCTACCAATTTGCAGTGGGTGGACAAGATCAGTTTGTAAGGATTTATGACCAGAGGAAAATTGATAAGAAAGAAAACAATGGCGTGCTCAAGAAATTCACTCCTCATCATCTGGTTAATTGTGATTTCCCAACAAACATCACCTGCGTTGTGTACAGCCACGATGGCACAGAGCTGCTAGCCAGCTACAATGATGACGATATTTACCTCTTCAACTCCTCTCACAGTGATGGTGCTCAATACAGTAAGAGATTTAAGGGACACAGAAATAATACCACAGTCAAAGGTGTTAATTTCTATGGCCCCAGGAGTGAGTTTGTAGTGAGCGGTAGTGATTGCGGGCACATCTTCTTCTGGGAGAAATCATCCTGCCAAATCATCCAGTTCCTAAAGGGGAGCAGAGAAGGTACAATAAACTGTCTTGAACCCCACCCTTACCTACCTGTGTTGGCGTGCAGTGGCCTAGATCATGATGTCAAGATCTGGACACCCACAGCTAAAGCTGCCACTGAGCTTACTGGGTTAAAGAAGGTGATTAAGAAGAACAAGTGGGAACGAGATGAAGACAGCTTGCACCATGGCAGCCTGTTTGACCAGTACATGCTTTGGTTCCTCCTGCGTCACGTGACGCAGAGAGGTCGTCACCAGGACTGGAGAAGTGGTGAAGCTGAATTTCCAGATGAAGAATCGGATGAGTCTTCCAGCACTTCAGAGACATCTGAGGAGGAGGTCCAAGACCGAGTGCAGTGCATGCCATCCTGAAGGCCTCATATCCAGTCCAGCTACATGCCACCTAAGTACACTGGACTTTAAAATTCAGTTTGACTAATTTAGAATTGTCAATAGATTAATAGATTTGCTTTTTGTCTTCTATTTTCCATAATATATGCTGAAAACCGTCTCTTCCATTCCTTCCTCTCTACTTTCCTTTCTTTCTTCCACACATTCTTTCTCTCATTCCTTTCCTCTTGGTTTCTTTACGCCTCTTTTGTTACCCCTTATTCTTACATGAGTGCATACACAACTTATTTATGCCTCTTTTCCTTTGTTCCCTTATAGTTGACCTCTAAATTTTCTGAATTTTGCTGAAAGAATTAATACCCTTATTAGATGCATCTACTCAAATCTGACAGTCTGAAAACGGTTACCTTTTTACTTTTTTTCATCTTTAACAATTTTTTCTGAAGATCGAGTTCCTCAGTTGACCTGAAAATTTCAGAAATGTGTTTCTTCTTTAGAAAATAAGACAAACTACAGTTTTGTTCTGTCGATACTGACACTTGGCCGCACACACACAGTCTCAGAAAAGGAAAAGAGAAGTAGTGTGTAGATTAATTCTTAACACTTGGCCATACGCAGACACAGTCTCAGAAAAGGAAAAGAGGAGAGGTACTATGTAGATTAATTCCTAACCAGATAATTCATCTCCTTAGAATAAATAACGTGGGATTGCCTACATTTTCTGAATCCATATATTAATAATTTTGAAAAATTTGAGTACACTGTAGCTGGTAAGAACTAAATTAAATTTGATCACATGACATTGTTTACTCTGTGCATTAAGTTTTCTTGAAGTTTTAAGGTTGGGAACTCCCACAGGGTTACCTTCCAGGAAGTCCTCCTGGGACAAGCATGTCCTATAAATGCCAGCTTACTGATATAAAAATCTCTCATATTTGAAAACGCATTCTAATTAACTTTTAAGAACAAGTTGCAATAAAGATTGTTTATACTTACACATAACCATTTGGTGTAATTGGTAGAAAAATCCTATTTGACATCCTCACATTGCTTAAAATTCTCTCTGCTGTTTAAATTGCTTTAAAAATTGTTTTATGCCTCATTTAATATAAATTAAATAAGGGTACTGGATGTCCAATTACTGCTCAATAAAAATATTTGTTTTTATTTTATATGTGTTATTTGTGTGAATGAATTCAGAAGA